AGAGCAAGACTCTGTCTCGAAAAAAATAAAAATAAAAATAAAAATATTTTTTTAAAAATTAGCTGGGTGTGGTAGCACATGCCTGTAGTCCCAGCTACTTGGGAGGCTGAGGTAGGAGGATCACTTGAGCCCAGGAGGTCAAGGCTGCAGTGGGCTGTGATGGCGCCACTGCACTCTAGCCTTGGTGACAGCAAGACCCTGTCTCAAAAAAAAAAAAAAGAGAAATCGGGCAACTTCCCCAAGATCGCGCAGTTAACTAGTGGCATAGCTTCACTCAAACTCGAAGTCTTAATCAGGACACTCTACCAAATGAGATCAACGGCTCAGTAATGGATTGGCATCCAGTATGAAGACTGGACCAGCAGGGAGAACTATGATGCGTACAGCCTAGAGCCTGAAGCAGATTTCACAGCCTCAGAGGTGGCACAGGCTGACTCACAACCCGGGGCAGAAAGGGACCAGCCCAGAAACAGTGACCCAGAATCACAGGGAAGTAGAAATGGGATTCGGCACAATGAAGCCCCTCCTTGACCCCATGCTCCTTACCCTCAGGGGCGCAGGAGTTAGTCGCTCAGGCGGCTCAAAGGTCTTGACGGTGGAGAACACCATCCCCAGGGATTCCCGACGCGGTGATGCCATCAAAGCGTTAATTCTGAGATGGGCCTGCCCGGGTGCGGACTCTGCCGCAGCAAGAGAAGGGTTAACTGCCCCGGGCCTTCGCCGTGGGGGCGGGGCCTCGGGGAGGGTCACAGCCCGGGACTGAGACCCGAGGTTAACCGCCCGGGGTGGGCTCCACGGGGGCGGGGCATGCTCTCCGCGGCTGCTGCCGGTATAGAGCGGTAACTGCCCAGGAGGGGGCGGGGCCCCACAGGGGCGTGGCCTCGGAGCTGCACGGCCGTGGGCGGCGATGAGAGGGTTAAGCCCCAGAGGGCCCTGGAGGGGCGGGGCCGCGGGACGGGCTCGGCCCAAGGGAGGAGCTGGGGGCGGAAGCGGCCGGCGGTCTGCGCCCTGCGCGCCTCGGCTTCTTTCCGCCCGGCTCCTTCAGAGGCCCGGCGACCTCCAGGGCTGGGAAGTCAACCGAGGTTCGGGGGCAGCGGCGAGGGCTCCGGGCGAGTAAGGGGGATGGTCCATGCTGAGGCCCAAATGGGGCGAACTCGCGAGAGTCTCTGGCGACCTGGATCAGATGGGGCGAGGGCAGATGAAGGGCCCAGGAGCTTTGGGGCAGCGAGGAGGGAGGAGCGGGCCCGTTGGCAAACTTGGGTGAAAGGATGGGGTACCTGGGTGACGAGCCCCCGCCAGGATTCTGCTCTTCACGCCCCTTTTCTCCCAGCTCCCTTCCAGGTCAATCCAAACTGGAGCTCAACTTTCAGAAGAGAAAGACGCCCCAGCAAGCCTCTTTCGGGGAGTCCTCTAGCTCCTCACCTCCATGGGCCAGACAGCTCTGGCAGGGGGCAGCAGCAGCACCCCCACGCCACAGGCCCTGTACCCTGACCTCTCCTGTCCCGAGGGCTTGGAAGAGCTGCTGTCTGCACCCCCTCCTGACCTGGGGGCCCAGCGGCGCCACGGTTGGAACCCCAAAGACTGTTCAGAGAACATCGAGGTCAAGGAAGGAGGGTTGTACTTTGAGCGGCGGCCCGTGGCCCAGAGCACTGATGGGGCCCGGGGTAAGAGGGGCTATTCAAGGGGCCTGCACGCCTGGGAGATCAGCTGGCCCCTAGAGCAGAGGGGCACGCATGCCGTGGTGGGCGTGGCCACGGCCCTCGCCCCGCTGCAGACTGACCACTACGCGGCGCTGCTGGGCAGCAACAGCGAGTCGTGGGGCTGGGACATCGGGCGGGGGAAGCTGTACCATCAGAGCAAGGGGCCCGGAGCCCCCCAGTATCCAGCGGGAACTCAGGGTGAGCAGCTGGAGGTGCCAGAGAGACTGCTGGTGGTTCTGGACATGGAGGAGGGAACTCTGGGCTACGCTATTGGGGGCACCTACCTGGGGCCAGCATTCCGCGGACTGAAGGGCAGGACCCTCTATCCGGCAGTAAGCGCTGTCTGGGGCCAGTGCCAGGTCCGCATCCGCTACCTGGGCGAAAGGAGAGGTGAGGCCTGGGGCAGACGTGGGGAGAACTTTCATACTTACATTCCCCTCCTTCTCTCTCCCAGCGGAGCCACACTCCCTTCTGCACCTGAGCCGCCTGTGTGTGCGCCACAACCTGGGGGATACCCGGCTCGGCCAGGTGTCTGCCCTGCCCTTGCCCCCTGCCATGAAGCGCTACCTGCTCTACCAGTGAGCCCTGTGATACCACAGACTGTGCTGAGGTCTTGCCACCACCCCTCCCCTTGGGGAGGTGGGGAGGCACTGCTGGCCTAGACCAGCTGCTGAAAGCTGGTGAGGCTGAGCCCCTACCCCAACCCAAGCTCTGCGGAAATCAACAGCCCCAGAGCCACTTGGAGGGAGGAAGAAAGGGAGCCGGCGTTCAAGGCTATGACAGTCTGCTACGCAAAACATTTTTTCAAGTAAAAATAGTAAGAGATGTTGTTATAGAAACCTGTTCTTGTTTTTTTTTTTTTCTTGCACAA